TAGTTCTGTTTACTTGAGGAGTAACATTTATTAATTGCATGTTGAACCAACCTTTTATTTCAGAGATACAGCCAAGTTGATCGTAGTGGATTAGCTTTTTGATGTTCTCCTGGATTTGGTTTTCCAGTATTTTCTTGAGGATATTTTCATCAATGTTCATTAAAAATATTGGCCTCAAGGTTTCTATTTTTTTGTTTTATATTTGCCAAATTTTCATATTAGAATAATGCTGTTTTTACATAATGGGTTGGAAAGAAGTCCCTTTTTCTCAGTATTTTGAAATAATCTTAGTAGGAGTGGTACCAGCTCTTACTTTACATCTGGTAGAATTCAGCTGTAAATTTGTGTGGTTCTTTGTTTTATTTTTGGTGGGCAGGCTATTTATTTATTTATTTATTTTATTTTATTTTATTTTTTGAGACAGTCTCACTCTGTCGCCCAGGCTGGAGTGCAGTGGCACAGTCTCAGCTCACTGCAACCTCCACCTCCTGAGTTTAAGCAATGCTCTGCTTCAGCCACCTGAGTAGCTGGAATTACAAGTGTGCACCACCACACCCAGCTAATTTTTGTATTTTTAGTAGAGATGGGGTTTCACCATGTTGGCCAGGCTGTTCGCTGTTCTTGAACTTCTGACCTCGTGATCCACTCGCCTCGGCCTCCCAAAGTGCTAGGATTACAGGAGTGAGCCACCATGCCCGGTCAGCTATTTATTTATCTACTTATTTATTTATTTCATTTTATTTATTTATTTATTTTTGAGATGGAGTCTCGCTCTGTCACCCAGGCTGGAGTGCAGTGGCACGATCTCGGCTCACTGCAACCTCCACCTCATGGGTTCATGCCATTCTCCTGCCTCAGCCTCCCGAGTAGCTGGGACTACAGGCACCCGCCATCACGACCGGCTAATTTTTTGTATTTTTAGTAGAGATGGGGTTTCGCTGTGTTAGCCAGGCTGGTCTCGATCTCCTGACCTTGTGATCCACCTGCCTTGGCCTCCCAAAGTGCTGGGGTTACAGGCATGAGCCACCATGCCTGGCCCTGGCCAGCTATTTATTACTAATTCAATTTTGGAGCTTGTTACTGGTCTATTCAGGGATTCAATTTCTTATTTGTTCAGTCTTTGCAGGATGTATCATTGTTCCAAGGTTATAATCCTCAAGCTTGGCCCTGACGAACTCTCTAATTATATTCATGTTTCCTCAGTTTTTTCCTTTTAGGTAGACATATTAATAGAATGGGCTAGAGGAGCCTCTATGAAGGGATCTCTCCTTTGATTGTACTCTGCTTGCTGTAACACCCAAGAATGCAGAGTCAGGCTAACCCCACTTAGAATCTGCACATAGGGTCAGGCCTCTGCCTGGGATTTACAAGACAGGGCCAGACTTTCAATTGTGAATGTAATGAAAACCAACAAAATGCATTTTCTGCATTGTGAGATGTCAACATAGACATCTTAAAGCCCCCCTTTGAGAGTGTGGCTTTTTAAGCTTTTCAGATCTTGTTTAGTGACCTGCTACAGTTATATGAGAGGCTCCAGGTATAAATAGAATCTGATGACAGAATCTATAAGTGTAAACAAGCATCTTAAGAGTGAGGGATAAGGCCACAAAGTATCCAGAGCTATGACCACAACTATACCTACCTGTAAATTGTAATAATGGAGTAGAGTATTCTTGTCCTTCTTACCCAAAAGCTAGCACATCAGGATAGGTGATCCAGGTTCTGGAGTTCCACCAAAGCAGTTCCATTTTCTATTTAGAATCAGCATGAATCTCTCTCAGCCTGGCTTATCACTGGGCCATCAGCCTTGAGTCACTGAGAACCGTCTCACAATCACCTAGGTGTCTTTAAGACATTTGAGGATGTCAGGGACAGAATTGTGTCGGGATTACATGGCCAATTTGCAGAAATCTCTTTACTTGTGCTCTCTCCACAGGTTCTGTGTATTGTTCTAGGTGAAAGTATTCATGTTTTAATTGTGTCTCATGTGACTCTTAAGGTGAGGACAGAATTAAGTGTGTGGGGTTCAAGATAGATTCATGAGAGTTAAGTTTCACCTTTGCACTAAAAGGTGGTCACAGGAACTGTTCCGTTTGGTTTTGATAGGAAGAGGTCAGTGTCACCCATATTTTCATTACTATAGCAGAAATTGCTGGTGTTTGTGGCAAGGGCAGGCACATGAAGACAAATAGAGAAACATATTTTTATATTCATTGAGCAGCTCATTGTTCCTGAATCTCTCCTGTTATAAAGGACAAAAGTGAGTGGGCTTTTTCTGCAGTTCTTCTTTTTTTCTGTGGTTGTGAGGCTAGCAGGTAAATAGGTGGTGCTGACTTCTTTACAAGAATTTTCTCAGGATGCAGGTGTAACTTCTCCAGAGAATGTCATCTGAAAAGGATTTCCAAAGAAGGCAAAAGAGGAAAAATGGCTTTTTTTTTCAGCTAAATATGTCTCAGATGAAGAGCTGTGTCCACTCTGCCTCCTGGATTGCCATGCGTTTAGTCCTTGCAAACCTTTACTTCCCTACTTGTGTTTCTTTCCCCTAATGAGTTTGTTTTAACTACTTTAGAAAATTCTTGTGATAGTCAAGGGTCTCTGCAAAATATCTCTCTCCTATATCCCAGAACCTTCTCTACACTCTCTAAATCATGGCTTCTTATACGCCATGCAGAATTCTTAAAATGAATTTATAATCTGCACTACTTAAAATGTTCCCTTTGTTGCCATTGAACGTGGGAAAATGTAGATATTCAAGATTCCCATTGGCGGAAAGCTGGGGTCCTTAGTAAAGATAAATAACATGTAATGTTGTGGTTTCATCTGTTTTCTCCATTAATTCTATGCAGAACAGGATTAATAAAATGCTTATTTAAACAGGATGGTGTTTATTACCCTGAAAGTTCTGAAAAAAAGTTATTGAGAGATACCTGCTCTCTCAGGTGCTAAAGAAAGACTACTTTAAAATGTTATTAAAAATTGCAGAACATAGAAGATATCTGCATTTTGAACTCTGCATAAAACTGATTTTTCTGTATGGTTAACCTCAGACTATAATTTACTTTTTGAGGGGCAATATCTCAGCAGTGATGATGTCTTCTTCTGTGTGCATCAGCACATCATAAACATTTGTCCTAATGCAGTTGATTTTAAAATTTACTTAAAAGAGCTCTCTGAAATATTTATTTCACTATAGAGTTAATTATTTTTCTCTTCATTATTAAGTATCTTTATGTAGCTAAGGAAGAGCTGTGCATAAACCATCACATTTAATCTGGCAGCTGCCTTTCTTTGTTAGGTTTTCCTTGCATTTATCTGTCTTTGGAAAATGAAGACTCTTATCTTTGTTTACAGGGCAGAAAAATTGAGTAAAACACAGGATCTTCCACTTACTGGATATTGACAAAATATTCTTTCTGGGCCAAACACATTGGCATTACTAGTGAACTTGTTAGAAATTCAGAAACTCAGAGTTTATTTCAGATCTTCTGGGAAAAAAGAATCTGCACAAGATCTCCAGTTTACTGTTCACATTAAAACTTGAGAGGTGCCTTCTAACTCAACATATCTTTTGTCTGAAAAATATACACAACTCATTCTTTGTGTGGCAAATATAGCACTAAAAAATGTACATGTTTGTGTTTATGCCTTTAGCTTTATACTTTACTATTAATAAAAGTATATATACAGTGGTGTTGTAGATCTTATACCATTCTCTTCTCTCAGAGTTAGAGAATACATTAGAGAATATTTCTGTGTTGAAAATTGTTGGATAATTTCAGTCATTCCTGTAAGTCAGAACGAATTTTCTTTACTTTCTCATTTGACCTTAATTCAAATGATAAATTTTGCCCACGTGTAAATGTGTGTGTGTGTGTGTGTGTTTGTGTGTGTTTGTTTCAGGGGCCGTTGACATTTAGGGATGTGGCCATAGAATTCTCTCTGGAGGAGTGGCAATGCCTGGACACTGCTCAGCAGGATTTGTATAGGAAAGTGATGTTAGAGAACTACAGAAACCTGGTCTTCTTGGGTGAGAATAACTTTAATACAAAATCCCTTATATACCCTAAAGTTTTCATTTCTCTGTTTTCATAGAATAATTTTTGGTAATTTATGCTTTGCATAAGTGAGTTTCTGGTGCCTGTTTTAAAGAAATCTTGAAGAACTGTCCGTGTGGAAAAAAATTTCTTCAGGATGTTTTATCTTGGCCTGATCTTTTTACATTTCTGAGCCGGTCTGTATCCTTCACTCTACAGTAGTGGTAATTTCAGAAATTTAGTAGTATAAAATATTGTTGTCCATATGTTAAAATCTATATGCCACCACTAATTTTTTATCCATGAATACTGGGTGGCAAAATTAAGCACCTACAAATTTAAAATATTTTCTAAATGTTAAGAACTTTCTGTCATTAAATAGTATTTTGGGATAAATTTTCTAGAATATTCTATTACATCCTCTTTACTAAGCATGGTACTAGGTAGGTAATTAGAGAATATGAGCAAGATTCATGTTATTTATTTTTAATAAAGCAGGTATTGCTGTCTCTAAGCCAGATCTGGTCACCTGTCTGGAGCAAGGAAAAGATCCCTGGAATATGAAGGGACACAGTACGGTAGTCAAACCCCCAGGTAGGTGAGAGTGAATGAAACAGTTGACATAGCTCATTGTGACTGGTTGTCCCACTTTCTTCAGGTTTTCTTCCGCCATCTGTGACAGCTTCTTGATCTGTCCCAAGGTGGGTGGCTGTGTTCGACGTGTGTTGCTTGTGACGCTTGGGGTTGTCCTCAGCATCAATCTTGACATGGCTGCAACGAGGGGGTCCTCGGGATCCTCCCAGAATCTCTTCCTCAGCATCTGGCTCATGATAAAGTTTCAGGTATCTTGATGGTATCCAAATCAGCTGTTGATGTGGAGTAATTTGATATTTTTATTTCTTTCAGTTATATGTTCTCATTTTGCTGAAGACTTTTGCCCAGGGCCAGGCATTAAAGATTCTTTTCAAAAAGTGATACTGAGAGAATATGTAAAATGTGGACATAAGGATTTACAGTTAAGAAAAGGATGTAAAAGTATGAATGAGTGTAATGTGCACAAAGAAGGTTATAATGAACTAAACCAGTATTTGACAACTACCCAGAGCAAAATATTTCAATGTGATAAATATGTGAAAGTCTTTCATAAACTTTTAAATTCAAATAGACATAACACAAAACATACTGGAAAGAAACCTTTCAAATGTAAAAAATGTGGCAAATCATTTTGCATGCTTTTACACCTATGTCAGCATAAAAGAATTCATATTAGAGAGAATTCTTACCGATGTGAAGAATGTGGCAAAGCCTTTATCTGGTTTTCAACCCTTACTAGACACAGGAGAGTTCATACTGGAGAGAAATCCTACAAATATGAATGTGGCAAATCTTTTAACCAGGACTCAAACCTTACTACACATAAGAGAATTCATACTGGACAGAAACCCTACAAATGTGAAGAATGTGGCACATCTTTCTACCAATTCTCATACCTTACTAGGCATAAGCTAATTCATACTAGAGAGAAACCCTATAAATGTGAACAATATGGCAAAACTTTTAACCAATCTTCAACCCTTACTGGACATAAGATAATTCATAATGGAGAAAAACCCTATAAATGTGAAGAATGTGGCAAAGCCTTTAGTATTTTCTCAACCCCTACTAAACATAAGATAATTCACACTGAAGAGAAATCCCACAGATGTGAAGAATATTGCAAAGCTTATAAGGAGTCCTCACACCTTACTACACATAAAAGAATTCATACTGGAGAGAAACCCTACAAATGTGAAGAATGTGGCAAAGCCTTTAGTATTTTCTCAACCCTTACTAAACATAAGATAATTCACACTGAAGAGAAATCCCACAGATGTGAAGAATGTGGCAAAGCTTATAAGGAGTCTTCACACCTTACTACACATAAAAGAATTCATACTGGAGAGAAACCCTACAAATGTGAAGAATGTGGCAAAACCTTTAGTGTATTCTCAATTCTTACTAAACATAAAATAATTCATACAGAAGAGAAACCCTACAAATGTGAAGAATGTGGCAAAGCTTTTAAACGATCTTCAACCCTTACTAAACATAGGATAATTCATACTGAAGAGAAACCCTACAAATGTGAAGAATGTGGCAAAGCTTTTAACCAATCTTCAACCCTTAGTATACATAAAATAATTCATACTGGAGAAAAACCCTACAAATGTGAAGAATGTGGCAAAGCTTTTAAACGATCTTCAACCCTTACTATACATAAAATGATTCACACTGGAGAAAAACCCTACAAATGTGAAGAATGTGGCAAAGCTTTTAATCGGTCCTCACACCTTACTACACATAAGAGAATTCATACTGGACACAAACCCTACAAATGTAAAGAATGTGGCAAATCCTTTAGTGTATTCTCAACCCTTACTAAACACAAGATAATTCATACTGATAAGAAACCCTACAAATGTGAAGAATGTGGCAAAGCTTTTAACCGATCTTCAATCCTTAGTATACATAAGAAAATTCATACTGGAGAAAAACCCTACAAATGTGAAGAATGTGGCAAAGCTTTTAAGCGGTCCTCACACCTCGCTGGGCACAAGCAAATTCATAGTGTACAAAAACCCTACAAATGTGAAGAATGTGGCAAAGCCTTTAGTATATTCTCAACCCTTACTAAACATAAGATAATTCATACTGAAGAGAAACCCTACAAATGTGAAAAATGTGGCAAAACTTTCTACCGATTCTCAAACCTTAATACGCATAAGATAATTCATACTGGAGAGAAACCTTGCAAATGTGAAGAATGTGGCAAAGCTTTTAACCATTCCTCAAACCTTATTAAACATAAGCTAATTCATACTGGAGACAAACCCTACAAATGTGAAGCATGTGGCAAAGCTTTTAGGCGGTCTTCACATCTTAGTAGACATAAGATAATTCATATTGGAATTCATACTGAAGAGACTGTACAAAAGTGAAGAATGTGGCAAAGGCCTTTACTGCTCCTATTCCCTTACTAAAGAATGTGGCAAAGCTTTTCACCAGTACTTTACCCTTAATACACATAAGATAATTAATGCTGGAGAGAAACCCTACAAATGTGAAGAATGTGGCAAAGATTTCTATTGATTCTCATACCTTACTAAATATAAGATAATTCATATTGGAGAGAAATTCTACAGATGTGAAGAATGTGGCAAAGGCTTTAATTAGTTCTCATCCCTTACTAAACATAAGAGAATTCATACCATAGAGAAATCCTACAAATATGAAGAATGTGACAAAGCTTTTAACCACTTCTCAACCCTGCCTACACGTAAGATAATTCATACTGGAAGGAAACCCTACAAATATGAGGAATGTCTCAAAGCTTTTTACTGATTCTTATACCTTACTAAACATAAAATAATTCATAAAGGAGATAAATTATACAAATGTGAAGAATGTGGCAAAGCTTTTAACAAATCCTCATCCATTAGTAAACATAAGATAATTCATACTGGAGAGAAAACCTACAAATGTGAGGAATGTGGCAAAGCCTTTAGCCTGTCCCTCCAATTTACTGCACATAAGATAATTTATACTGGAGAGAAGCCCTACAAATGTGAAAAATGTGGCAAACCTTTTAACCAATCCTCAACCCTTACTACACATTAGATAATTCATGCTGGAGAGAAACCCTACAAATGTGAAAAATGTGGCAAAGCTTTTAACCAATTTTCAAACCTTACTAAACATAAGATAACTCATACTGGAGAAAAATCTTACAAATGTGAAGAATGTGGCAAAGCCTTTATCCAGTCCTCAACTCCTAGTAAACATAATTAATGATGGAGAGAAACCATACAACTGTGAAGAATGTGGCAAAGCTTTTAACCAGTCCTCAAACTTTATTGAACAAAATAATTCATACAGGAGAGAAACCCTACAAATGTGAAGAATGTGACAAAGCCTTTAACCAGTCCTCAATTTTTACTAAACATAAGAAAATTCATACTGGAGAGAAACCCTATGATTGTGAAAAATATGGCAAAGGCTTTAACTAGTCCTCAGTTCTTAACACACATACGATAATTCTTACTGCAGAGAAACTCTACAAACCAGTAAGATGTGACAGTGCTTCTGACAACATCTCAAACTTTTCTAATCATAAAAGAAATCATATTGGTGAGAAATCCTAGAAATGTGGAGAATGTAACAAAGTATTTAAATGGTTGTCACACTTGATTATAGGTAATATTCATATTGGAAAAATTTCCTACAAGTAAGAACAATGTGGCAAAGTTTTTAACTAATACACCTTATTGCACAGAAAATCATTTATATTTGAGAAAAATTGTAGAAATATAGACTGTGAAAAAGACGTCAATATCTGCTCACATCTTACTAAACACCAGAGAGTTCATGCTTAATAAAAGCATGATAAGTGCAATTACTGCCAAAAGATCTTTCAGAAAATATTATCCTTTAAAGTGAAGGAGAGTATTTATATTAAAGATGAACATTACAACCATAAAGAGGGTTGAAGTACCTTTACTTGTATCAGATCTTATTGTCCACATTTTGTACTACAGAAAAACTCTGAAGAGGTCACTCAAACTTTGTTCAACATCAGGGAATTTATATTGGAGAGCTGTCTTGCAAATGTAATAAATTTGGGAAAACAAATTTTCAAAAACTACAGCTTAGAAAACACCAGAGTTTATACGAAAATATATTTTCAAAGGTGTAGTAAAAATAAAAAAAATTTTAATCCAAATTTGTCTATGTAAATACCAGAATTTATAGTAGAAATATATGAGGAAGCGACACTTCGAATATTCTACTAAATGAGAGTTCTGAGTATAGAAAATAAAACTAAAGTTGGTAGAAAAATTATTTGTATATAATGTTAAGAGGAGTAAAAGATTTTTTGTAGAATAATAACTATATTCGGATTATACTTTGTTTCTTGAAAAAATTACAGATTTTTTGAAAAGCAAATGATGTAACTCAACTCATTATTTTCTGCTGTTTCTTCATTCTTATTCACTTGTGAAAGCTTGTGATCATTTGTTGCTGCATCAGAGGTATGAGAGATTCTTCTTCATTAGATGGGCATTATTTATGATCTTTTCTATGGATGAGTAAGAATATTAAAATGTAAGATGCATGGTGAAAATCTAAGTGGAGAGGTTCTTTGTGGTTAACTTATACTATTGAGTGATGCACAAGGTAGGTGTTAAGAGTAATATTCTTTTGCATTATGAGAAAACTAGTATATTATTCATATATTTTACTAATTGTACTTTTTTTATTATACTTTAAGTTTTAGGGTACATGTGCACAATGTGCAGGTTAGTTACATATGTATACATGTGCCATGCTGGTGCGCTGCACCCACTAACTCGTCATCTAGCATTAGGTATATCTCCCAATGCTATCCGTCCCCCCTCCCCCCAATTGTACTTTTATATAATAAAATGCAGTACATTTTAAAAAATTTTAAATTCTGTGTGAAGGTAACTGTTTCAACATTTTTAACATGGTAAATATTATTGTGCATTCAATAAAGTGTTGTTATGCCACAAAGATTAACATTTTCCACCTTACCAAATGGCATA